ATCCTGTCTGTAGTAGTTTATTCTTCCTCCTCACTGACATTCCCAGGGGCTTTATGAAGGGTGGGGAGGGAGAAGGGGCAGTTTTGCTGTTTGGAGGGATGTCACGGTCCTCTGAGGAAAGGTGGGACGTATGTCTGTGGGGCAGGAAGGCTGTGTGGGTTACTTTATCAAGTCTTAGCGTTGCTACTCTTTGTGCCTTTCTCTGAGTCAGTTAGTCTTGATTTCCACATCTGTTTTGGCTTCAGCCTCTCTCACCTGCCCTCTTCCATTACCCAACAGCCTGACTGCTAGCTAGTTCTTGCCATAGTGGCCCAAACTCATGCTGCTTTGTAGAGGTGGGAGGGGAGGAGATCATGGAAACAAGGGAAACCTCCTGCTGACACCTTCCTTTCCTTTCCCAGGCCTCCAGCCCCCACGCGCATGCTAGGCCTCCTTATCCGGGTCAGGACGAACCAGAGGAGGCCTACGGGGAGAAATAAGGAGACAGAGGGACAACGCATAGAGAGGAGCAACAGAGAGTTGGGGGCAGAGTCAGGGAGATGCGGGATGCGCCCTCGGGAGCAAGGTCGCCCAAGCCGTATAGGAGGGGAAGGGAGGACGGATCGCGCAGGCTCTGACAGCCCAGCCCAGCCCCGCGAGGCTCCCAGGTTTCCTGTCTGTTTCTCCTCCCAGCTCCTCTTCCTCTCTTGGGAAATTTCTCCCCAGAGCCTCTCCTGTGCCAGCCTGTCTCTGCTTCTGTATGTATTTCTTCCTCTGCCCGGTGTCGGCGACTGTCCGTGGGTCTCTCCATCTCGCGTCTGTCTCTGGTCTCCAGTTCAGCCTCCCGGCCTGGCCCTCTGGGTGGACGGTGCTCCTGGCGCCCCTCCCCGGGCAGCACTATTGGCGGAGAGGTGACGAGAAGGCGGTGTCTAGCCGCCCTCCGAGGGCGGGATTAGTCGCGGCGACCCAAAGGCGGGCAGGAGGTGGGCCCGGCTGGGAGGCGGGCGGGGCCACTGGGGCCGAGCCCAGAGCCCCGGGCGGTCGCATTGTTTTCCTCCGCGGATCCGCGGCTGGACTTGGACCCAGGGCTCTCCCGACAGCGCCCTGGAACCCAAATTCAAGCACCATCCAATTCGGACGCTCATCGCATCTCGCCTGAGCACAACCACGGATTGCGAACTCAGCGCAGCGCGTGGCCGCTGGCCGCCCGCGGCGATCTCGATCCCGCTGACCCGAATCCTGGAGCAAGTACCCCGGGCAGGGAAGGGGCTGCGGGGAGGGCCCAGTCTCCCCTTCTCCATCCCTTCCACAGCTCTCCTAGACTCTGGCTGTGACCCCAGCCATTCCCCAGAGGTGGCTTCGGGGCCAGGAGAGAGAAGGGCTGTTTCCTCTTCCCAGCAACGGGAGGATCTGGAAAGGGGAGAGTCGGCCAGGTCTCTCCCATGTGCTTCAGATGGGGTGTGTGAAGCAGCTCGGATTCTTCCAGGGCAGAGTGATCTTTTCTCCAGGCCAGGAGTTGAGGAGCTGACCAGATGCTGCTTCCCAGAAACAGCTACAAGAAGCCCTCTTAAAGGTGTATCATAGTTGAGTCTAGAAGGCCAATGCAAAGGCCAGCCAAGTGTTTGTAGAGGCTGGACTAATCCAGCCTAAAGTGGGGTGTGAGTGTGTGTGTGTGTAGACTGAGTGGAAGGGAGGCACAGCCTGCTCTCTCAGGGAGGAAGGAAAGGGTTGAGGGTGCTTGCTATCAGATCATTTTGCCTGGAAATGAAGAGCATGTAAATGAGATGCAAATTAGCCTCTATTGTCCCTAGCTAAGGCGCTTTTGCTAAGAAGGCTGTTGGATTCTGAGGGCCTTAACATGGGAGTGGTCGCCATGCCCCACAAACTCTCCCAGTGACCCCCTTTGCCAAGGCTAGCCCTGTAGTTCTAGCAGTTTCTAGAAAGGGGCCATCCCCTTCCCCTGCATCTCTGGGCATAAAGCCACCAGCACCTTTGTAACCAAACTATTAAGAAGTGTCATCAGCCCCCTCCCATTTTCAAGGCAGCATCTCCCCTACCCAAGCGTCAGCAGACTTTTCTTGAATTTTTACATTTACTTGTAAGGGATGTGGTAAGGGGAGCATAATGCAGTCTCTTCTCTCCTTTGTCCTGTCTTCCATCAGGTCAGAGGTTTCCTATCCCCCTCAAGCCCCCACAGGAGTCACCAACCCAGGTAAGGAAAGGGCAGCAGCTCCTGAGGGCAGGCCTCCCCCACTTTTCCCTGTCTCCCCTTTCAGGGCCGGCTTATGGGTGAGGGGGCACCCCCTGGGGCCTGAGCTGCCCCGCACAGGATGCCCCGTGCCCCCCACTTCATGCCCTTGCTGCTACTGCTGCTGCTGCTCTCACTTCCCCATACTCAGGCCGCCTTTCCCCAGGACCCCCTCCCTCTGTTGATCTCTGACCTTCAAGGTGAGTGCCCAGTACCTACCTTGCCCCATCTCTCCTCAGAATCCTATCTCTCTGTGTCCTCAAGGTACTTCCCCATTATCCTGGTTTCGGGGCCTGGAGGATGATGCTGTGGCTGCAGAACTTGGGCTGGACTTTCAGAGATTCCTGACCTTGAACCGGACCTTGCTAGTGGCTGCCCGGTAAACTGGCCGTGGCACAGTTGTGGGGCAGAAGGCTCTGACCCCTCCTTACCTACCCCCTCAGGGATCACGTTTTCTCCTTCGATCTTCAAGCCGAAGAAGAAGGGGAGGGGCTGGTGCCCAACAAGGTGAGGGGCTGTGTGGGAAGAGGTGCAGACGTCATGATTTTCCCTCTTCAACTTATCCCTTCAGTATCTAACATGGAGAAGCCAAGATGTGGAGAACTGTGCTGTACGGGGAAAGCTGACGGTAAGGAGTGAGACGAGAATGTGGAGGGAAGGCTGTCACTGACCTAGAATTTTGGGTTCTCTAGGATGAGTGCTACAACTATATTCGTGTTCTTGTTCCCTGGGACTCCCAGACGCTCCTTGCCTGTGGAACGAACTCATTCAGCCCTGTGTGCCGCAGCTATGGGGTACAAAAGAGAGGGTGGGGGTTAGGATGGGAAGGTTCCAGGCATCTGCTCCCTCTGCCCTCAGATAACTTCGCTGCAGCAGGAGGGTGAGGAACTGAGTGGGCAGGCTCGATGCCCCTTTGATGCCACCCAGTCCAACGTGGCCATCTTTGCAGGTGTGCAACTGGGCATGTGAGAAGAAAGCATGCTCCCCTGACCCCACTCCACCCATCCCTCCAGAGGGCAGCCTGTACTCAGCCACAGCTGCGGATTTCCAGGCCAGTGATGCTGTAGTTTACAGAAGCCTTGGGCCCCAGCCCCCACTCCGCTCCGCCAAGTATGACTCCAAGTGGCTCCGAGGTCAGGGCGGGCCTGGGGAAAGGAGACTGTTATCTATACCCTTTCCTGTCATTCCCCATCTTAGAGCCACACTTTGTCCAGGCCTTGGAGCATGGAGACCATGTCTACTTCTTCTTCCGCGAGGTCTCTGTGGAGGATGCTCGGCTGGGGAGGGTAAGGAGGTGGGCATCAGGGTGGGTAGCTGGTCACCATTGTCTACTCCACTCTCCTCCCCTAGGTGCAGTTCTCCCGCGTAGCCCGAGTATGTAAACGTGACATGGGCGGCTCGCCTCGGGCCTTGGACCGCCACTGGACATCCTTCCTGAAGCTTCGGCTCAACTGCTCTGTCCCTGGGGACTCTACTTTCTATTTTGATGTTTTACAGGCCTTGACTGGGCCTGTGAACCTGCATGGCCGCTCTGCTCTCTTTGGGGTCTTCACCACCCAGACCAATAGGTTGGTACTAGGCTGACTAGTGTGACCCAATCCACCTATCCTGCATCTTTTCTGGCTCCTCCAGCATCCCTGGCTCTGCCGTCTGCGCCTTCTACCTGGATGAGATTGAGCGTGGGTTTGAGGGCAAGTTCAAGGAGCAGAGGAGTCTGGATGGGGCCTGGACTCCTGTGTCTGAGGACAGAGTTCCCTCACCCAGGTACCCAGGATGGAGTTGTTTTTGTGGGGGCACCAAAGGCAGCCCCTTCCCATTCACCCACCAGGCCAGGATCCTGTGCAGGAGTAGGGGGAGCTGCCTTGTTCTCCTCTTCCCGAGACCTCCCTGATGATGTCCTGACCTTCATCAAGGCTCACCCGCTGCTGGACCCCGCTGTACCACCTGTCACCCATCAGCCTCTACTCACTCTCACTAGCAGGTATGGGGCTGAAAAACACTGACCACTGCCTCCAGGTTCCCTGACCTGAGGCCCTTTCCTCCAGGGCCCTACTGACCCAAGTAGCTGTGGATGGCATGGCTGGTCCCCACAGTAACATCACAGTCATGTTCCTTGGCTCCAATGATGGGACAGTGCTGAAGGTGCTGACCCCAGGTGGGCGATCCGGGGGACCTGAGCCCATCCTCCTGGAAGAGATTGATGCCTACAGCCCTGCCCGGTGAGGCCTTTGGAGGGCAGGCCCCCTGCAAATCCATCTCTGGTTCCTTCTGGCCTCACCCTAGGTGCAGTGGGAAGCGGACAGCCCAAACAGCACGACGGATCATAGGGCTGGAGCTGGACACTGAGGGTCACAGGCTTTTTGTGGCTTTTTCTGGCTGTATTGTCTACCTCCCTCTCAGCCGGTGTGCCCGGCATGGGGCCTGTCAGAGGTGAGAGGGGCCTGAGGCCAGGCCCTGTGTGGGATCCAGCCTCACACACCTCCGTTTTCCCTAGGAGCTGTTTGGCTTCTCAGGACCCATACTGTGGATGGCATAGCTCCAGGGGCTGTGTGGATATCAGGGGATCTGGTGGGTAAGTGATGGGTCCTTGGGTTTCCTGAGCATAGAATTCTATAGCCACTTCGTTTTCCTCCTAGGACTGATGTGGATCAGGCTGGGAACCAGGAATCCATGGAGCATGGTGACTGCCAAGGTAAACAGAAGAGGCAGCTGCTGTTGCAGCCACCCCCCATCTTCACCCTGTCCCTTCTTCATAGATGGAGCTACTGGGAGTCAGTCTGGCCCTGGGGATTCTGCTTATGGTGAGTCCTCTTGTCCCAACCTCACCTTCCCTGCTGAGCCTCCCTCCTCCCTCTCGGTCGGCAGGCGTGCGCCGGGACCTGCCCCCAGCCTCGGCCTCCCGCTCCGTCCCCATCCCACTCCTCCTGGCCAGTGTGGCCGCAGCTTTTGCCCTGGGCGCCTCAGTCTCTGGCCTCCTGGTCTCCTGTGCTTGTCGCCGCGCCCACCGACGTCGGGGCAAGGACATCGAGACTCCGGGGCTCCCGCGCCCTCTCTCCCTCCGCAGTTTGGCCCGGCTCCACGGTGGGGGCCCAGAGCCCCCGCCGCCCTCCAAGGACGGGGACGCGGTGCAGACGCCGCAGCTCTACACCACCTTCCTGCCGCCTCCGGAGGGCGTGCCCCCGCCGGAGCTGGCCTGCCTGCCCACCCCCGAGTCCACGCCGGAGCTGCCGGTCAAGCACCTCCGCGCCGCCGGGGACCCCTGGGAGTGGAACCAGAACAGGAACAACGCCAAGGAGGGTCCGGGCCGCTCACGGGGCGGGCACGCGGCGGGCGGGCCCGCGCCCCGCGTGCTGGTGAGGCCACCGCCGCCCGGCTGTCCCGGGCAGGCCGTGGAAGTCACCACCCTGGAGGAACTGCTGCGCTACCTGCACGGCCCGCAGCCGCCCAGAAAGGGGGCCGAGCCCCCCGCCCCTTTAACCTCGCGGGCGCTCCCGCCGGAGCCCGCCCCCGCCCTCTTGGGCGGCCCCAGCCCCAGGCCCCACGAGTGCGCCTCGCCGCTGAGGCTGGACGTGCCCCCCGAGGGCAGGTGCGCCTCTGCCCCCGCCCGGCCCGCGCTCTCCGCCCCCGCTCCCCGGCTGGGCGTCGGCGGAGGCCGGAGGTTGCCTTTCTCCGGCCACCGGGCCCCCCCTGCCCTGCTCACTCGAGTCCCCTCGGGAGGTCCCTCCAGGTACTCCGGGGGTCCCGGGAAGCACCTCCTGTACCTGGGCCGGCCCGAGGGCTACCGGGGCCGCGCCCTGAAAAGGGTGGACGTCGAGAAGCCCCAGTTGTCCCTGAAGCCTCCCCTCGTCGGGCCCTCCTCCCGCCAGGCCGTCCCGAACGGCGGCCGTTTCAACTTTTAAAGGGAGCGGCCCACGGCCTCCAGCGTGGGGAGCGCCCGAGTCCTCTCGGCCACGAGCTGGACGCTCTTCAGGACGTTTCACCGCCCCCTCGCCCCGCACCTCCAGCCTTCCCGACTCGCAGAGTCTCCCGAGGCCCCTTTTCGCCTCGGGTTTATTTATTGACTGTCTTTCCCCCTGTCCTCGACAGAAGAGTGGGAGGTGAGAAGCCCGTCTCCTCAGTGAGCCAGCATTTCAGGGGGAGCTGGCGGACTCCCACTCCCCGCTCCCTTCCAGCCAAGCTGCCTTAACTCGCCCCTCGGGGCTCCCCCAGAGACTGTGCCCCGGGCGGGCCGCGCGCGCTGTGTCCAGAGTCCTCGGGCCTTCTGGGTCTGGGACGTGCCTCTCCTACTGTGTAGGAGCCTCCGCTTCCCAATACAGCCGTGTCTGCAGCCACTGCCTGACTTCACTCGGGCGGGGGAGGGCGGCAGTCGGTCGGCTCGCTCTGGGCGCCCTCGCTCTCTGCCTTCATCTGGGCCCTGGGCTCTCCCGGGTAATGGGATGGCTGCGGTCCCGCCGGGGGGCAGTCTGGAAAGGTTTCCTAAAGGAGACGAGCGAATTAACGGTGTCGAGGTGAGCCAGGGCCAGGGGGACCCCGGTAAAGTTTAGTTGAGGCTGGGGAAGGCCCTCGGAGCTCGTTTCCAGATCGAGGTAAGAGGGACTTTCTTAAAGGCCTAGTCTATGGGATGGGGCGGCGGAGGGAATTTTTTGAGAAATAAAATGAAGCTGCAGTGTACGTTACTTGAAGTTCCACATCAGAAAATCTTGTCCTT